CAAAAAACACAGTCTATCTAGTTTCTAATGAAGAGCACCACTCCCTGTCCCCCTATTTTCTACTCCCCAGAGAAAACTATTTTCAATCCTTTTTAGCTTATTTATTTGGTATTCATCTTGGTATTTCTAAAAAGCAAAATGTGGCTATGTCGTAATGTTTCCATTTTAGCATTATTTATCCACTTTCCACTACGGAAAATGACAGTTTTGTTGTTTCTCAACATTTCGTGCCTGACTATCCAGATATACATACTCTTGTTCCCCCATCCTCCCAGGTAAATTATATTGGGTGTTAGCATGTGCTTTCATTGTTATGACCATATCAGCACTACTTGCAATGAAGCCATGAGTTATACTATGACTACTTTTTTCTTCCAGTACTACCTTTAATTTTTCTTGATGTCAGTACTTGGATTTTTGTCATTTGCTTAGATTTTCTGTGCTTCTCATGAATTTGACCCCAAAATCTCCCTCTAATTGTATAAATCTCCTTTCCATATAAACACACTAGGTATTCTATGAATTTTATCTTTTTAAAAGAAAATCTCTTCCTGAGCTTTGTGACCTGCTCTAGCCTGGACCCTGGACTAGTCACTCTCCAGACCTGTTAAAGAGCTATTGTCTTGGGATCTTCCTTCACTGTCACTCAGGGGACTCCCTTCAGCTGTTTCTTGCTTGCTATATCCCATGTCATCCCCTTTCTTGGTTTTCTCTGTCATTTTGATGAAGCCATATTTTCCTTAGTTTCTTAAGAAAGCAAATATTTTTTAGTTTGTTTCAGGAATTGTTTCCCTGAAAATTTTAAAGGCCCTGCTAAGTTGTCTCCTACCCTCCAGGGTTCCTTTTGAATTTGATTTATTCTGATTTTTTTTCCTATTCTGATTTGACCCTTTGTATAATGACTTGTTTAACCTCTGGAAGCTTTTCGCTTTTCTTTATCTTTGATATTCTGTAAATGCACTAATGATGTGACTTGGGCATTTGCTACACCCTTTTTTTTTTTTTTTTTTTTTTTTTGAGACAGGGTTTCGCTCTTGTTGAGGCTGGAGTGCAATGGCGCAATCTCCCGGGTTCAAGTGATTCTCCTGCCTCAGCCTCCTGAGTAGCTGGGATTACAGGCAGGCACCACCACGTCTGGCTAATTTTGTGTTTTCGGTAGAGATGGGGTTTCTCCATGTTGGTCAGGCTGGTCTCGAACTCCCGACTTCAGGTGATCCGCCCGCCTCAGCCTCCCAAAGTGCTGGGATTACAGGTGAGCCATCGCTCCTGGCCTAGACACTTTCCGGAGTCACTTTCAGTGCCTTATTTTTCCTTAGTCATATTTGATCAGAAATTGGATGAACCTTCGGGATGCTGAGACAGGGAAGATACTCTGGCAAGGAACAGAAGACCTGTCTGTCCCTGGTGTGGAGCATGAAGGTACTTTCCAACCCTTTATCTACACAGGGCTGAAAGGCTTCAACATTTGTTTTTCTCTTACCAGCCCGTGTTCCCAAGAAAATCCTCAAGTGCAAGGCAGTGTCTCGAGAACTTAATTTTTCTTCGACAGAACAAATGGAAAAATTCCGCCTGGAACAAAAAGTTTACTTCAAAGGGCAATGCCTAGAAGGTATTCTGCTGCCTACATGCCTGAAATCAGGGCTGCTCACCCCGGCTTTTCCTTCTTCCTTCAGAATGGTTCTTCGAGTTTGGCTTTGTGATCCCTAACTCCACAAATACCTGGCAGTCCTTGATAGAGGCAGCACCCGAGTCCCAGATGATGCCAGCAAGCGTCTTAACGTGAGTGAGCAGGTCTCAGGAAATTATGAAGTCTTTTGCCCTCTGTTTCTCTTCTTACTTACAGTGGGAACGTTATCATAGAAACAAAGTTTTTTGACGACGATCTTCTTGTAAGCACATCCAGAGTGAGACTTTTCTATGTTTGAAAGAAGAATGTGTGTACATTTCAAGAATTTGGGTTTTTTGGAGGGAGGAGGAAACTGTTTACTTTTTTCCTCCACACGTTTGATTTTTGACACATACACCCCTAATTCCCTCAACAGCAGAACCTACCTGCAGCCACCAGGGGACCAGCTCTGTGTAGGTAACCAGATGGCTCTTTTTCCCAAGCCACCATCTTCCAGCTGACCAGACTAAACTCCCAACCCCAGACCAGGGCAGGGGACAGGTCTCAAGTCCTTCCCAGCATACACACAGGGAACAAACACATACCACAAACCGGTAACTGTACCTGTCACCCTCCTTGTCTCCTCCTTGGGCCCTACAGGCTACACATCTACCTTTGGCCCCTGGTTTTGGAAAAATTCCGTGTTCCTGACCCATGTTTAGTTTTTTCCTACCATTTCTATTTCATACATTCTCATACATTTAACTTGTAAAATAGACTGTGATATTATTACATAATGTAATTAAAAATATGAATTAAAATATTCCTACAGTCTTTAGCATGGCACTGCTTTTATCTCTCCTTTTTCTG